CAATGGCACGGTCTCAGCTCACTGCGACCTCTGCCTGCCGGGTTCAAGCAATTCTTTAGCCTCAGCCTCTTGAATAGCTGGGATAACAGGCACCTGCCACCACGCCCGGCTAATTTTTATTTTTATTTTTTTTTTGAGACAGAATCTTGCTCTGTAGCCCAGGCTGGGGTGCAGTGGCGCGATCTCAGCTCTGCCTCCCGGGTTCAAGCAATTCTCTGCCTCAGCCTCCCAAGTAGCTGGGATTACAGGCATGCACCACCAAGCCTGGCTAACTTTTGTATTTTTAGTAGAGACAGGGTTTCACCATCTTGGCCAGGCTGGTCTTGAACTCCTGACCTTGTGATCCACCTGCCTCGGCCTCCCAAAGTGCTGGGATTATAGGCATGAGCCACTGCGCCCGGCTGGTCTCTGACACATCTAAGCTATGAACCATTAGGGTAAGTTTCTGACCATCTCTGAGCCCCATCTATGAAAGACTCATAGGGAGGTTGAAATTGCACCACATGTACGATATCTGGCCCAGTGTAGGAAATGTATAAATGTTAGCTTCATCCCTCAGGGAAGCCCACTGAGATCCACACGAAACTTTTGTCTGTGTCTCCCCATAATGTGACCTTTAGAAGTTGCCAATGGCCCACCCAATACCCAACCATGATTTTTCTGAGATAATCTGCCCGAGGTGTGTGAGAGGAAACGCGAAGAAGGCAGTCAGGAGGATTCACTCTTGGGGGAGCTGGGTAGGATCCTATCTCCTCCTACATCCAGAGCATGCAGGCTCCATTTAGATACAAAGGGGTGGGATTGGGTTCCTGGGGAGAAATTGAGCCCCTTTGATTCTGCGGTTCTGTGGGTCTAAATCTGGCATCTCCTTGGCTATCCACCCCCAGGCTTTGTGATTGGTTGGCTGTGGTTGGTGGGGGGGCAGGAAGCTGCTGGTGGAGCTGCAGCATCCTTCAGTCTCAGGCCCCTGGGAGGGGGAGGGGAAAGAACCAGGGCTGAGCTGTGGAGTGAAGGGGAGCCATTTCTCTCCACCGACTGCAACCTCCGTGCTCACAGCTCACGGTTCACCAGAATCCAGGGGCTTGGTCGGCCTAGGAATCCACAATGCTGGATATTTTCATCCTGATGTTCTTTGCCATCATAGGCCTGGTCATTCTGTCCTACATTATCTATCTGCTCTAGTGGCCTGGAGCTGCGGCCGGAGCCTGCTGGAGAACAGCTCAGAAGGAAGGATGGAGATGAATGGCCGAGTGCCCTGCTTGCTGACGCACCGGTGGATTTTTGCTTCTGCTGTTATCTCGGGTATTGATTCCAAAAAAAAAAGAAAAGAAAAATCTGAGACTTTTTATTTCTGGGTTTCTTACAGCTCCTGGTCTCTCCAGTCCAACAAGAGGCCTCTCATCCACAGAAGCAGTCCTACTGCCCAGCAGACCTCTTTCAGAGCCTTCCAGACATGGCTGACCCCTGGCAAGCAAGGGGCTTTTTGAGCTGAGAGGCACTTGGCTGGGACTTCAGGAATTCATGGACAGGGCTGGCAGATACTGCATATGTTTGAGCTGTAGATGGGATTGAGAACAGAAAGTTGAAATGGAGACTTATTAAAGTTACCGTGGAGAACTGCTCAAAAATTCATTTTGAATTAAGGAAACTTAAATTCATTTTAAGTTTCCTTAGATCTAAATGCAACTGCACATTACACTCAAATATGTTCCTTCCTTCTCACACACAGGACTCCCTTGTGAAACTCAAGGGGAAGTTCAAGTTGTCCATCTTCATCTATGAAGTAGTCACTTTATCACTGTCTTTACAGATTGCACAGTCTGGGGTTTTGTGGTTTCTCTTGTCTCACTCTCCAGCCAGGAAGAACTTGTCATTTGAGTTTTTAAAATGTATCATTTCTTCCCCACCTCAAACCACTTGTATCCCAGTTTCTCATTTAAAGGGAGAAATGGTTATATAGTCCTCTCTTTGCACCTGATTGAATTATAAATGATAGAAACAAGATGGCTATACTTATTTAGGAAAAATCTCTTACCCCAAAATGAGTGTGTGTGTGTGTGTGTGTGTGCGTGTGTGTGTGTGTGTGTGTTTTAATCAAAGATCTTTTCTGGAAAAAACTTTCCACATAGTTCTCTGACCCATTAGAGTTGAAGAAACTATGTATTTTGGGATTCAGAGTAGAATTGGCCTGCAAATCTGGGGTGTTTATTCCTTTTACAAGTCTATCATAATTGTTCTACATTTAATTTTCCTTTCTTGCTTAAAAGTAAACAAGGAGAGTCAGGAGTGGTGGCTCATGCCTGTAATCCCAGCACTCTGGGAGGCCGAGGCGGATGGATCACCTGAGGTCAGGAGTTGGAGACCAGCCTGGCCAACACGGTGAAACCCCGTCTCTACTAAAAATACAAAAATTAGTCAGGCACAGTAGTGCGCGCCTGTAGTCCCAGCTACCCGGGAGGCTGAGGCCGAAGAATTGCTTGAACCCGGGAGGCAGAGGTTGTAGTGAGCCGACATCATGTCACTGCACTCCAGCCTGGGAGACATAGCGAGATTCCGTCTCAAATAAAATAAAATAAATAAATAAATAAACAAGGAGAAAGATTAGTTTTTAGTAATAACATTGTGTCCAATTTCCATGTTTTAAAACAAAAATTGAGGCATTATATGTCACAACTGAAATGGAAAAGTTGTGTTTAAAAATTATGGACAAGGCCGGGCACGGTGGCTCACGCCTGGAATCCCAGCACTTTGGGAGGCTCAGGCAGGAGGATCACTTGAGGTCGGGAGTTTGAGACCAGTCTGACCAACGTGGTGAAACCCTGTCTCTACTAAAAATACAAAAATTAGCTGGTGTGGTGGCAGGTGCCTGTAATCCCAGCTACTCAGGAGGCTGAGGCAGGAGAATCGCTTGAACCTGGGAGGCAGAGGTTGCAGTGAGCCGAGATCACACCTCTGCACTCCAGCCTAGGTGACACAGCAAGACCCCATCTCAAAAAAAAATAATAATAAAAACATAAAAATTATGGACAAGAAAAAACACTATTCTGGAAGCTTTGTTTTGGCAACAAATTATATGACCTGACCTTTCATAAGTCATTTAAACTTTAGGGCTAGGCCAGGTGCTATGGCGCATGCCTATAATCCCAGCATTTAGGGAAGTAGAAGCAGGAGGATAGCTTGAGGCCAAGAATTCCAGACCAGCCCAGGCAATATAGCGAGACCCCCGTCTCCACAAAAATAAAAAATAAAATAAAAATAAATAAATACATAAACTTTAGGTCCTCTGTTTATTCTGTCAAATGAAAGTGTTAGGCCAAGGTCGCATTATCTCTTTGGAAACTACATCGAGAACAGAATTCCCATGGAACGAACTCTTAATAGTTCACTGGTAGTCCCCCTTTTCTGAATATTCTTCCCAACATGACACTTTATAACAAAAATTTAACTGCAAAACTCTTTTTTTTTCACCAACAGCCAGATTTTGATGAGAAAATGGCCATATTTATTTACTCCAAATATATATTATGTCTGTGATAATTTGCCTAAACTGTTTAAGGAATATTAACAAGTATGATACTGCATCGTGGTATGTAGCAAAAAGATAGGTAATCTGACATACATGGATGCAAGCAGCATGGCTGTGAACCTGGATATATTTAGAAATGATCTTCAGTGGAGTCCTTGATGTGACATTTTCCACTAAAACATTCTTCTAACTCTGGTATATCTTAGTGTTTCGAACTATAATTTCCGTCTTCAAGCCAAGACAGCAGCTCTACATCCTTACCTAGGTAATTCAGGCATGCGCCAGTATTTTGGAGGGGTCCAAATTAGAGTTAGTTATGATGGTATAGATCTTTAAAGTATAGTCTAACCAAGCTTGCTCTGGTCTTTTGTGACATCAAGGCTTCTCAGTCTGTATTCACATAAAGTTGAAACAACTAATCAATTCAGTGAAAAAAAATCAGCAGATTTCACTCATACACTGGTGATATATACCACTGGTATTGGGTACAATGTAAGGAGAGAGGATTACCCATCTCTTCAGTTACTTGTAAAATATGATTTTAAAAAAATAAATCAATACATTTTGGAAAAATTATATGACTTTGTGCTTATATTTATGCAACAATATGCTAGCTTATAACAGGGTTTTACTGTGTTATTTTGATAGTTGTTTAAATTTTACATTTAAACTATTTGTATTTTGGCATCCCAAAACATAATAAAACACTGCAAAAAGTTACCTCTGTAATATAAGATTTTGTATAAATTTTATAAATTTGTGTCATAGGGTAATTTTGTCCAATAAAATGTCAATGAGATAAAAACCACTCTGAAGAATTATAAATTACTTAGAAAA